CACCTTCATCCATCTGATTGTGGCCTTGAGACCCCAGGGACAGAGGAAGACAGGAGAGCACTTGGACCCATTTGAGCCTCAGATGGAGTCCAGGCTGGTCCTCAGGCCCTCATGGGGTTCCTTGGGGACTGTGTTAGGCATGAGTCAGCAATTTAACTCTCCTCTCCAAAGGTAATCATTGGTAATAGTTTGGTATATATACCTTTTTTCTTCTTTATATTCATTTACAACATATAATGTGTATCATGTAATAACTTCTGGCATAAATTATTCAATTTTATGTGTATAATTATGTTCCTAGTTTTGTTTGCATAGTGGGATCAAAAGGAACTTTAGTTTTTTACTTATAAATACATCTTTATATATTTCCTCATTAGTAATATAGATCAAATTCTTATTTTTAATAGTTATGTAGTATTTTATAGTATGAATGAACTATGCATCATTAAATTAATCCCCTATTGATTATTTAAGTTGGCTATATAAGTTTTTTCTTTTCTTTTTTTTTTTTTTTTGAGATGGAGTCTTGCTCTCTTGCCCAGCCTGGAGTGCAGTGGCATGATCCTGGCTCACTGCAAACTCCACCTCCTGGGTGCAAGCGATTCTCCTGTCTCAGCCTCCTGAGTAGCTGGGATTACAGGTGACAGCCACCACACCCAGCTAATTTTTGTAATTTTAGTAGGGACAAGGTTTTGCCATGTTGGCCAGGCTGGTCTCGAACTCCTGACCTCAGTTGATCTGCCTGCCTCGGCCTCCCAAAGTGCTGGGATTACAGGCCTGAGCCACTGCGCCTGGCCAAGTTTTTTCAATTAAATGTTATTAGAAATGACTGGCTTTTTATAAACCTTACAGCAATGGGCCAGTATTTCTGGCATCTTGCCTTTGAAGTCAGGGCTTTGGCCATTTCTGGCAGAAAAGAATGGGCAGCGCTTTTGTCTTTCCCTTGGAGGGGGCTCACTTGTTAGGAGCCATCTGGTGCCTGAGTCACAGGTGCCCTTATGACATCACAGGCCTTTCTTCCTCCACCCTTCCTGCCTATGCTATGGCTGGATGAACACAGATGTGAGGGGATTTGAACCATCTACAATCAATCCATATGTGACCAATGGTAAGAGAAAGCCAGACACACCAGGCTTGTTACACTCTTGCCTTTCCCCTAATGCTGATTGCAGGAGGAGAAGCAGCCCCAAAAGACGAAGGAACCCTCAAAAGAAGATGAGCCTCAGCAGAAGGAGATGCCAACCCATTTGTCCTTAGGAGCAGAGTCAAAGGCAGAGGTAGGAGGAGCCCTGACTTGGATGTCATTGATTTGTCTGTTCTCTTTCCCCATTTCCTTTTCAGGCTAAAACTCCAGTTCTGGTTGAGACACAGACAGTGGACAATGCCAATGAGAAATCAGAAAAAGTATGACCTCCCAAACCACACAGGGCTGGGGCTTCTCTGAAGGTCCCTCTTTTTTTCTTGAAAGCCCCCAGAAAACCAAAAGAAGCTCTCTGACAAAGATACGGTAGCCACCAAGATCCAGGCCTGGTGGCGGGGCACCCTGGTGCGTCGGGCACTGTTGCACGCAGCCCTCAGTGCCTGCATCATTCAGTGCTGGTGGCGGCTGATACTGTCCAAGATTCTGAAGAAGAGGCGGCAGGCAGCGCTAGAGGCCTTCTCCCGGAAGGAGTGGGCAGCAGTCACACTGCAGTCCCAGGCCCGCATGTGGCGCATCCGCAGACGCTATTGCCAGGTGCTCAATGCTGTTCGCATCATCCAGGCTTACTGGAGGTGCCGCTCCTGTGCTTCCCGGGGGTTCATCAAGGGCCAGTACAGAGTCACAGCCAACCAGCTGCATCTCCAGCTGGAGATCTTGCTGGACTCAGGGCCTTGCATTGTGACAGAGTGTATTCCCTTCTCAATAAAGGAATGAAGTGGTCTTTTCCAGATAGTCTCTGACAAGCTTCAGGTCAGAGCAA